ATGCAAGTTGCAGAAATCCTAGGTGGATAGTACGACACCTTTCAGATCAGTTTCTACCCTCAAGGGTGGCAACAACCTTGTAGATCCATTATGGATTAGGTTTCTAAACTGTTTTGGTGTTATGAACCCCTAGAGTCTTCTGGGGAATCCAATGGACCTCGTCTCAGAATAATGTTTTACAATGTATAGCAGAAAGAAGAGAAATTATATTGAAATACACTTCTGGCATTTGACCCCTTAGGATTTTTCCAGCATTTCTACTCTGCCCACCTCTCCTCTCATGTCTACCAAAGAGACTTTCTCTACTTTATTCAGAAAGGTAAATGAGAGACACTCAAACAGGTCTGTAGGTTATGGGAGTAGCAGGGAGTATGGGATAGGCTACTGAGGAGCTGTTTTTGAGGTGACATCACTGTCTCCCTTCCTTTTTCCCTTCCCTCTGGAAGCCTCCTTACTTCTCCAGCTCTTCCTTCCTTCCCCACATCAAGTCCAATTTTTCTCCTTTTACTTCTTGTCTATCCTCCTCACTCCTTGCTCAGCCCCGCCCGCTTTTCTAGGCCCGCCCCTCCAGGGCCCCACCCTCAGGCCGCTCCTCCAGTCTAGGCCCCGCCTTCTCCTCAGTTTCCTGCCAATGACGCTGGGGCAGCCGGGGCAGCCGGGGCAGCCCGGTCACCCCGCCCCCAGGCCCACACTAAGGGTGTCCGCGGCCTGCCCTCCAGGCGGAGGAGCCCGGACTGCGGAAGGATGGAGCTGGCCGCCGGAAGCTTCTCGGAGGAGCAGTTCTGGGAGGCCTGCGCCGAGCTCCAGCAGCCCGCTCTGGCCGGGGCCGACTGGCAGCTCCTAGTGGAGACCTCGGGCATCAGCATCTACCGGCTGCTGGACAAGGTAGCGGCCAACCCGCTGGAGGACCGCGGGGCCTAGAATGCGCCGGGGTCGACCTCCCCGCAGGGAGTGCGGGGCGGCAGTCGCGGAAGGGACAGGGGCGCGTCTTCTCCGGCTCAGGAAGGAGCTCCGCCCGGACCCTGTCTCAAGCTCTGGAGCTAGCGCAGGGGCGGTGCCTCCAAGTGACTGCCGTGCAGATCCAGGGGAGTTGGAAGGTCACAGGAGTTCAGCCTCAGGTCAGGCCCGACGGGGCATGTAGTTAGAAGTTAATGACAGTTGAAACGTGGGTCAGCTGGTTCCTAGGCCCGTGCACACGTCTGCAAGGGACGTTGATCCTCACTCTCCAATGCGTGTCAGTGGCATATGGGGGCTGGGGTGGGGGAGGGGCGGTATCTTAGGGCTTGGATATAGGAGGAAAAGAAACAGAACTTTTCAAGGACTGGATGTGCAGGGTGGTGTCAGGGGTTGCCGAGAAGGGCCCTACTGTTTTAGTGACTCGTTTCTTTTGGTTGTTGCCCCTTCCTTCCAAGTTGCTCTTAATAAGTTGAGTCCGAATCTTCAGGCAGGAGTAAAGATGTAGGAGGAATGGGATTGGTTGTTGAAGTCTTTGGAATCAGGTAGCCATCCAGGTGGAAGGCATTGCCCCTGAGGCCTGTCATCCAAGGCTTGTCATCAGTTGCTTTGTGTAATAGTCGCAGCATGGCAAGTAGGTTAAAAGTCGCCTGCAGGTAATGTGGGTGAAACTGAAGTTTCCTAATACAGGACCAGGATATTATAGTGTTAGAGTTAGGAGGATACCTCATGCTCACCTGGTTAAACCCCAGGTTTCATAGGTGAAAGCAACAGGCCTCAAGGGTGAAGTCACTCCTGAAATGGCCCAGATAAGTGAATAGCAGAGGTGGGATTGGAGGGTTCATGATCTTGTGAATGTCAAACATGTGGTTGCCTTTTTAGGCACTTGCATTTTTGTTTACATCAAATATAGTGTTTTTATATTTTAAAACAGAAAACAAACGTTTGCAATATTTAGAAGTTGCTCACCTGTTAAACAGGAATGAAAACTCTGCCTGTCTCATTGCAGGAATGAAAACTCTGCCTGTCTCATTGCAGGGTTGTTAGGGGGTTCAAATCCAATCTGTCAGATATGTGTGAAAATTTGATAGCTGTAAATAACTCTACAATGCACAGGACAGTGACCCCATACCTCTCCCGGGGAAGAATTATCCAGTCCCAAATTGTAATATTGCCAAGGTCAAGAAACCCTACTCTAAATAAATGGAGAATATAGGTATTATGAAGAAATTTCCTGTCTAAATACATATATATTTGCTTTGGATGCAGTCCGTCCCTCTCCAGTTAGTGGGACTGTAAAACATGCTATTTGGAATACTTACAAATTAGTAGGGCTGGCCTTTACATAATCCAGAACACAGCAGATACTGCAAGTGGCTAAGCTGCCATATTTACTTTTTTTCTGTATACAGATGTTATATCTTGATGGATTACTCACTCAACAAACTCTGAATGCTTGCTGTGTACTAGGACCATTGGGTTTAACAAGATGATCAAGAAGTTCACAGTCTAGAACAGGCAGAATTAATTTCTTAGGGTAACTTTAAAAGGTACCTTAGTTTGAAAATTGATACATTTTCAGAAAAAGTCTTTCTTTTAATTTTTATTTTTTAGAGATGAGGCCTTGCTATGTTGCCCAGGTTGGTCTTGGAACTCCTGGGCTCAAGCAGTCCTCCTGCCTCAGCCCTCAGCCTCCCAAAGTGCTGGGATTACAGGGATGAGCCACCACACCCAGCCAGGCAAAATTCTTTTATCTTCTCTGCTATTCCATTTTTCTTACCAGCCACATCAAGGCTTTGGCCAAGTTTTGTTGATTCAACTGCTCAGACGTGTCTAGCATCTGGCTTATTTCCTCCCATTTTCTTTCCTTTATCTTTGCTACTTTGGGTACTCAGCACCCCTCACTTAGAATTGCAGTGACCTCTTAACTAGTTTTTGGCCTACCAGCTCTCTGCTCCTGTCTATCCTACACCTTCCAGTGCAGTCAAACATCTGAGAAGCAGTGATCTTATCACTACCTTTTCAGTGGCCTATTGATTGCAGAAATAATAATAATCATCACTGTAATAGCTAACATTTATTGCATGATTTCTTATAATTCAGGTGCTAAGTGTTTTGGAAGTATTGATTTACTCAATCCTTGCATCAACCCTATGATAAGGTACTATGATGATCACCTTTTTACCTATATATAAATGAATGCATAGAAAGGTTAAGTTGGTTTCTCAAGATTCCAGCTAGGATCCAAACCCAGCTGTCTGCCTCCAGTCCTGTGTCTTCAACATGCTCCTGCATTGCCTCTCCAAACAGAAGGCAAATGCTGCCTGGTGGGTACACTGAACTAATTTGGTCTCAACTCACATTTCCATCATTCTCTCCCATTACCATAGACCTGACATCTTCTCCTCTAGCGAGCCCAGACCGCTGTGCCATCTTCCCTGTATACAGACGAGGCAGTTGAGGTCCAGGGAAAGTCAGTGGCATATACAAAGCACACGGCTAAGAAGTGGTGAATAAAACTGGGATTTAGATCCAAGTCCATCTGCCCATGAAGCCCCTACTCTTTCCCCAAGCCACACACACTCTTTTTCTAATAAAGCTTCCAGCATGTGGGATGGACCGTCTTAGGAGGGTGAGTCCTCATTATTGGAAGTACAGTACTGTGTTGGAGAAAAAACTCAAACTGTTTTTTTCATTATCTCAACATCACCAACAACACAGAAGCACAGAAGACTCCTGTGACCAAATGTCTGAGGATTTCTCTCCAAACACCAAGTAAGCAGTCAGTTTTGCGGTGGACGTCAGCTAATAGACATTTCTACCTGTTCTGTTTTTATAGAAGACTGGACTTTATGAGTATAAAGTCTTTGGTGTTCTGGAGGACTGCTCACCAACTCTACTGGCAGACATCTATATGGACTCAGATTACAGAAAACAATGGGACCAGTATGTTAAAGGTGAGTGATGCTTGCTTTTCTTTTTTTTTTAGCAGATGCATTAACTTCTTTTGCTTTCCTTTAGAACTCTATGAACAAGAATGCAACGGAGAGACTGTGGTCTACTGGGAAGTGAAGTACCCTTTTCCCATGTCCAACAGAGACGTATCCTTTCCACAAGGTACTCATTCCCTGGCGCGTTGGTGTCTTGCCTTAACTGGCTATGCAGTATGTCTACCTTCGGCAGCGGCGAGACCTGGACATGGAAGGGAGGAAGATCCATGTGATCCTGGCCCGGAGCACCTCCATGCCTCAGCTTGGCGAGAGGTCTGGGGTGATCCGGGTGAAGCAATACAAGCAGAGCCTGGCGATCGAGAGTGACGGCAAGAAGGGGAGCAAAGGTAAAACCCATGGTGCCTGTCAGTGCACCCAGTTTTCTGAATTGTCCTTTCTTTCCCTCTCTAGTTTTCATGTATTACTTCGATAACCCGGGTGGCCAAATTCCGTCCTGGCTCATTAACTGGGCCGCCAAGGTGAGATCCCAGGAGGTGGGGCGGGGGGAGGGTCATCCTTTGCTCTTTCCATTTGATTCTTTAGAATCAGAGCAGAACCAAGCGGGAAGCTCAGAATCAGAGAGACCTCATCAAGTTTTTGGCAAACCCAAACATTCTGCAATAGATTGAGTGGAAGGAAGAGGAAGGACATAAAGATAAAGACATGAGAAAAGAAGCTGAGTCTTTGTTGAAACACTGAAATGGGTGCAGGTATCATTTCTTATCTCATTGTTTTTTCTCATAGTTTATTTGCTCTCTGTTTTATGGATTTCAGACTCTTCAAAATACTCTTCAGTGGCTTTGTTTCCAAATGAAAACCAGAAAAATGATGCTGGAATTTCATAGAGGCAGCGGCGGATGGAAGAGGGCTCCTCCTGTCTATAACCATGGGAATATTGTTTTTGATTGTAGACCAACTAACTGCAAAGAGAGAAGACACATAAATAAGACAAGCCCTGGAAAGCACATGTGGTGTGACGGTGTCCTGCCAAAGCTGAGAAGACACAAATAAAAAGTAATTATTTACTCTTTGTAAGAGAGTGTTCTAAACCCAAGACACTGATTCATAGATGCTATCATGGCCCTGTAAACACATTAAAAATCAAATACAGGTTATATTACATGTACCCAGTTCATCTTACAATGGTAAAGTCCAGAAATTGTCAACAGTCTAAAAAAATTCTAACTACTTGTCATATTAATGATGTGTAATAAGGTATAATATTGATAATATTTTATATTATAATAATGTTATATTATCTTATTTCTTCTAGTCTTGATCTTGTTTGTTTTCAGGTCTTAGCCATGAGGGCATTTAAAATGTTTTCTGATTATGTTTAAGGATGATTGCACTGCATGAAATCCTTCAGAGGCCTCACACTTCTTTTAGGATAAGATTCAAATGGCTTATGAAGCACTAGGAAGTCTTTTTGATCTGCCCCCCTCCCCATCTACCTCTCCAGACTCATCCTGTGCCACTGTCCCACAGGCATCCTTCCTGCTGCCAGAACAACTTTATGCAGTTCCACGAATAAACCGTGGTGTTTCATGCGGCAGTGTCTTTGCTCGTGATAGTTCCTTTGTCTAG